TCCACAGACAGCTTAAGTTTTAACAGCTCAGTGGGCCCTTTACCTCGTCGCATGGGGCAGCTGCCCTCCACCAGTGAGGGCAAAGGGCCAGTGTGGCAGCCTTTCATATCCACACCTGTGGCCCCTGAGCTCTTGTCCGGTGTCCAGGAATAATGAAGTCACATGAACACATTGAAAGGTGGTAAATGTGGAGGATTTTATTGCCAATAAAAGTGGCTCTCAGCGGGAAGGGAAGCTGAAAAGGGGATGGGGGGGTAGGTCATCTTCTTCTGAAGTCTGGCCGTCTCCAGTCAGATTCTTCTCCTAAGTTACACCATCAAGCTGCACCTCTGAAGTTAAGCTGCTTCTCTCTGACGTCCAGCCATAGTCCTGATGTCCCGCTGCTTCTCCTCTCTGCCAGCTGAGTCTGGAGTTTTTATAGGCACAGGATGGGGTGGGGCAGGGCCATGGGTGATTTAGGAAAACGCAACATTTGAGTGGGAAAACAGGAATAGAAATTCTCACTTTGGGCCATGGTTTCAGGCTTTTCAGCTTGAGGGTGGGGTTTTCGCTGGGACCCGCTCTTTTCTGCCTAGAATTTCTCTGCCTCCTGTCCCTATCACTAGCAGGTACCTCATGCTGATTTGTCTTACTACAGGTTGTGTCAACCTTGATCACTTGATTAAGGTGGTATCTGGTAGGATTCTCCATAGTAAAATTATTGTTTTTCTTTTCATAACTGGTAAGCACCCTGAGGGAGATACTTTGAGACTATGAATAGCCTATTTCTTCTCTAACTCCTGTCCACTGAATTTAGATCCACCAGCAGATCTTGCCTGCAGTAGTTATTACTATAATGTTGGTCTAATGGTGATTTTGTATTTTACGAGGGTCCCTGTTTTCCCCACTTTATAGACAAGATACTACAGCTCAGATCTGTAACTTACCTGAGGTCCCAATGCTAATAATTGGCAGAGTCAGAACTCAGGCACCAAAGCCTCTGACCCTAAGCCCTTTACTCTTGCGGTGGGGAAATGAACTATATACTGTCTCATGGCACCTCTTGTCACCACTTGATTTTCCTGTGTGTGATCTTCTCCCCCAGACACACAGTTTCTGGAGGGCAGGGACTGGCTCCTATTTGATTCCCCAAGGCTGCTCCAGGCAAGGTCTGGTGTCCCATAAGTGCTTGTGGACTGACTGGTAGCTGGAAGGATTGAAAAGGCCACCTGTGTTGAGAGGAGGAGGTAGAAACTAAAGAATATCCAGCTTCTTTCCTTTTTCCCAGCCCACAAGGTCACAAGGAAAGAGGTGGGGACATACCCAAGTCCGGACAGAGGAAAAATGTGGGCAGGGCCTCTGCAGAGGGGCAGAGGGCTCAGGAGGGCAGATACCAGCTGGATAACGAGTGGGAATGGGTGGGAGAAAGTTTCAGAGAAAAGGTAGAGAAAGGAGGAGGGACCATCTTATCTAGTTTATCATTTTACAGGTGAGGAGGCCAAGACCACGTTCTAGGGCTTTATTGATTATAATCAGACCCTCAAGTGCAAAGTAGGGTTTATTGAAAGTATTCAGGGAAGGAGTTCACTGCAACTCATTGGTAGGAAATGTAGCCTCGAGGGGCCTTTTCAGCTCAAGTGCTTCCCCTGATTACCAGTGTTTCTGTGTCTCTAAATTCACATTTATCTATAATTCAAATACTGAGTACCTTCCATGGGGTAGCACTGTACTGGGAATGAAATTGTAAGCAAAAGCAGAGGTCACCTTAGCCCAGTGGGGAGGGGTGGATTTTTCTTCTCATCTGTCTTCCCTGCGGCCTATGGGTGGGGTAGACCAAGCCAGAATGGGAAGCCAAAGGGACAAGTGCACAGTCCAGAGAGGGTCAGTGACTTGTTCAAAGTCACACAAGGCTGGAACTTGGGTCCTGCAGTGCTGGTTTCAGGGCTCTTCCTGTGCTCAAACATGTTCCTCATTCATCTTTACTTACTTTTTGATGCAGGGAGTGGAGGGTGGGGTGGCCTGAGACCCCTATGGCGGCAAAGGGAGGTCAGAGAGTGTGATGTGGGTGTTTATGGAGATGCACTTGAGTGCAGGACTGGGGCACGGGCTGGGACCAGGGCTAAGGGTGACAGCTAGGCCTACCGGAGGGGTACTGGATGGAGGAGAGAATTGTTCACAAGGAAGCCACAGGCTGAAAACACTGAGAAACAGCCTCCAGGGGCCAGCTGCAGACTTCAGTTTCCAATTCCTGAATTCACCTCTTCTACAGTAATGCCAGCCCACTGGCCTGACTGCCAGGGCCGAATGCCCAGGACCTAGACTTTGGTCTGCACAGTCAGAGGAAAGAGAGCAGGGCAGCAGTGTTGAGTGGAGTGACTAACTCTGGATTAGCAGTGATCCTGGGCTCTCAGCCCAGCTCGGCCATTACAGGCAGTATCTTCACCTGTCAGGCTCTGGTTTACTCACTGGATGCAAAATGAAGGTGTGGGGCTGCTTCCGAGGTTTTCAGTCTGACTAAAAGCACTTTGTGTTTTCTCAAATTCCAGAAGATGGACAAGTTGAAGAAACGTCACAGGAGCCCAAGAGGCTGGCCAGAGAGCCCAGGACTCAGTTCCTCTGTGGGAAGGCACACACACTCTGTAAGTTATAGCTCTGGGTCCCAGTCTGTCTCTTAATGAAAATTCTGATGCTCTATCAAATCAGTTGGTCAAGAAACTTGGTCAGGAGGTCAGAAACATGGGCCCTGCCCGAGCAGCAAGTCACCATGACCCAGGCCAACCTGAGGACAAAGGCCTCAACTATTCCTTGAACCATGCTGATAATCAGGACATTCCGAAGAAACAAGTGATGTGGATTTCAGTGACGTAAGTAAGGGGCCCCTGAGGGTCACAACAAGCTCTAGCATGACTGGCTCTGGTCTCCCTCCAGGGCCTACCTCCAGAAGACTTCCTTCAGCCTGATGTCTTCCTCAAGACCAGCCAACCCCGAACCATGAGCTGATGGGGCCACGTGCATTTCACAGGTTACTGACTGGGTGGGCTGAATGATGGCCCCCAAAGACAGCCAGGTCCTAACCCCTGGAACCTGTGAATATTACCCTACATGGCAAAACGGACTTTGCTGGTGTGACTGAAAGCCCTTGAGTGGGGAGATTATCCCGGATTATTCAGATGGATCTTAAATGTAATCACAAGGGTCCTTCTAAAAGAGAGGCAGAGGAAGATTTTACTACAGAAGACAAACAAAGCCATATGACAAAGGAAGCAGACAGAGAGAGAGATTTGGAAATGCTATGCTGCTGGCTTTGAAGATGGGTAAGAGGCCAAGAGCCAAAGAATGCAAACACTGCAGCTCTGGATGCTAGAAAGGGCAAGGAAATGTAGAGCCCCTGCAGGCTCTGCTTACCCCTTAATTTTGGCCCAGTGAAACTGATTTCAGATTTCTGATCTGCAGAACTGAAAGAGAATAAATGTGTGTTGCTTTCAGCCACCAAGTTTGTGGCAATTTGTTACAGCAGCCACAGGACGCTAATACATGACCCTTTACTCTCTGACTCTTGTACTCAGCACTTGGGATCAAACAGTGAACCCGATAAACCTCTACACCTCCCAGGGAAATTGACCATCTCTCTGTCTCTGGATTTTAAAAAGGAACAGCCACGTAGACATTTTATCAAAGATATATGAATGGTCAATAAACACATGAAAAGAAAATGCACAAAATCATTAGCATTAGGGCAATGAAAATTAAAACCACAATGAGATACCACTTCATACTCACTAGGATGGCTATAATAAAAGACAATAACAAATGTCAAAAGTGTGGAAGAACTATAATTTTCATATATTGCT